AGGTAAGCAAACTAATGTTGCATGATAAAGCCCCCATCAAGTATCTCATACTTAAGCAAAGACCTCAAATCATTGTGGCTTTATTGCAGCTTTCCTTCAAAATATCATCTGTGACTGAGGAAATCCCTATCTTCCTATCAGACTAATGAAACCACAGGACAGCAATTAGACTTTTAAGTATTGGGGGTTTAGAGCTCTAGATATTCGATATGCAGACTACTCATGTTTGTTTGTTTTAATAAAGACTGGTCCAAAGGCTCATTTTCACACAAGCTACAGTTTTTCAGTTCCAGGACCAGGTAAAGATGGTCAGCTCCGTGATCCATAAAATCCAAGGGTGACGACTCAGGATTAGGACCATTTCTTGGTGACATTGAGATGGTCGAGCTGGTCCGCAATGAATCTATGCGGGGGGAACTTGGAAGTGGCGGCCGCCTTTATGGCCTCGAAGGCCTCCCTCCTGCGCACCGCGGCGTGGCCGCGCTCCTGCTCCCGGGTCATGTAGGGCATGCTCAGCCAGTAATGGTTCTCCGCCTCGATCTCCAGGCGGCGGATCATGTTCTGCTTGGCGCGCAACGACACGAACCGCGGCCGCCGGTGCTTCCCGATCCACTGACGGCCGGGAATGCGGCCGCGCCAGAGGAGCGCAGTCAGGAACATGGTGCCTGCGGAAGAGAGGGACGGGCTTTGCGGAGGCGAACTGGCGCGGCCGGACCTGGAGAGAGCAGCGGGCGCGCGCTCCAGCTCACGCCTACGGGAGTTCCCGCACCGCCTCCCCTCCAGAGAAGCGGGGAGCCCAGGTAAGGCCAGCAGGCGAAGAAGGAGCTCCCTAGAGAACCGAATTCGCACAGCTACTCACCTGCCGCGCTGCTCAAGACTCTGCGTCTCCGCGGCCGCCAGCAGACGCCGTGGCGTAAGCGCACCCGTCTCGCGGGGTCTCCTGGGGCCTCGGCGAGAGACTTCGGCTCTCGCGAGAGAGGACTGCGCCTGCGCAGAGCCGAGGACGCGTCCGGCGCCGAGATTCAAACTAGTGGCGGGAGGCTGTGAGCTGAGCGGTGGGGTCTGCGTACGCCTGGAGTCCTTCCCCGCTGTGCTCAGCATGGACCCTATCCGGAGCTTCTGCGGGAAGCTGCGGTCTCTGGCCAGCACGCTGGACTGCGAGACGGCCCGGCTGCAGCGAGCGCTGGACGGAGAGGAAAGCGGTGCGTGAGGCGGGCGGCCAGGGCACGGTGCGGGACTTCTTTTCTTTCAATATTCATATTGAAGACTTTGAAGATTATCCAATGAGAATTTTATATGACCTTCATTCAGAAGTTCAGACTCTAAAGGTATCACTCCTACAATATTGATTTATTATTTTAAATTAAAATGTACTTTCTTTATTCATAAAAGGATGATGTTAATATTCTTCTTGATAAAGCAAGATTGGAAAATCAAGAAGGCATTGATTTCATAAAGGCAACAAAAGTACTAATGGAAAAAAATTCAATGGATATTATGAAAATAAGAGAGTATTTCCAGAAGTATGGATATAGTCCACGTGTCAAGAAAAATTCAGGTTTGAATAACTTCATTTTATAGCATTTGTTTTTTGACCAGAATATTCTGATTTTTCCTCCTAGTACACGAGCAAGAAGCCATTAACTCTGACCCAGAGTTGTCTAATTGTGAAAATTTTCAGAAGACTGATGTGAAAGATGATCTGTCTGATCCTCCTGTTGCAAGCAGTTGTATTTCTGAGAAGTCTCCACGTAGTCCACAACTTTCAGATTTTGGACTTGAGCGGTACATCGTATCCCAAGTTCTACCAAACCCTCCACAGGCAGTGAACAACTATAAGGAAGAGCCCGTAATTGTAACCCCACCTACCAAACAATCACTAGTAAAAGTACTAAAAACTCCAAAATGTGCACTAAAAATGGATGATTTTGAGTGTGTAACTCCTAAATTAGAACACTTTGGTATCTCTGAATATACTATGTGTTTAAATGAAGATTACACAATGGGACTTAAAAATGCGAGGAATAATAAAAGGTAAGCAGCTCTGTTAAAAGGCATATTTTATCTAACCTTGTAATTTCCCTATGAATCACACCAGTGAGGAGGCCATAGATACAGAATCCAGGCTCAATGATAATGTTTTTGCCACTCCCAGCCCCATCATCCAGCAGTTGGAAAAAAGTGGTAAGTATAAGAATCAAGTTACTTCTCAGGAAGTTTTTTAATGACCATTTTATGTGTCTTTTAGATGCCGAATATACCAACTCTCCTTTGGTACCTACATTCTGTACTCCTGGTTTGAAAATTCCATCTACAAAGAACAGCATAGCTTTGGTAACTTTCCATAAAATTGAAAGCCACAGTCTCCATAATTTAATGGTCTATTTTTATTCAATAGGTATCCACAAATTACCCATTATCAAAAACAAATAGTTCATCAAATGATTTGGAAGTTGAAGATCGTACTTCGTTGGTTTTAAATTCAGACACATGCTTTGAGAATTTAACAGATCCCTCTTCACCTACGATTTCTTCTTATGAGAATCTGCTCAGAACACCTACACCTCCGGAAGTAACTAAAATTCCAGAAGATATTCTCCAGGTTATTTTTCCAGGCTATTTTTTTTTTTTTTTCGATAAAAAGGAATTTCCTTTTTTTTTTTTAGCTTTTATCAAAATACAACTCAAACCTAGCTACTCCAATAGCAATTAAAGCAGTGCCACCCAGTAAAAGGTTCCTTAAACATGGACAGAACATCCGAGATGTCAGCAACAAAGAAAACTGGTGAGTATGTTACCTTTGTAAAGAAAGTTCATAAATTGATATTTGTTATTTGTATCTGTTGCAGAAATTCCAGTGGATCTATCCAACACAGAAACTGAACAAAATGAGATGAAAGCCGAGCTGGACCGATTTTAACATTCACATTGCCCTGCCTCTGTCCCCCTTTAAACGTTGACCCATTTTAAAGACAAACATGAACATTAACATCATAATATGCTTTTTATGAAGTTTCAATAAGGTTTAACCTTAGTCTTGTTGACATGTAGCCCAGTCATTCACTCTTTAAGGATTATTAGTGTTTCATTGATACTAAATTACCCAGCTTAATCAACAGAATGGTTTAAGTAGTACCAGGAAGTAGGACAAGTAATTTCAAAAATATAAAGGTGTTTGCTACTCAGATGAGGCCGCCCCTGACCTTCTGGCCAGAGAGACATTGCTGCCAGCCAGCTCTGCCTTCCCATCATCTCCTTTCAGGACCGTCCCACACCTTTTACTTGCTCAGTGCTGTCTGAAGATGCAGTTGCTGTTTGCAAACAACAGGAACACCAGTTAAACTAATTAGGAAAAGAGGGAGATTTCCAGGCCTGGGTAACTATATACTGTGACCATTGGAGGTAGAGACAGGTCTCAACAGTTGGAACCAGGAACTCTGCTGTCAGGTTGAGAGTTTTGTTTCTCTTCCAGCTTTTCACTGTGTGGGGGTCTTTTCTCTTATGTCAGCTCTTTCTATCACATGGCAGCTGACCTCTCACGCTCCACTCTGCAGCTTGGACACCCAGTAGACCCTGAATTTCACTCTCTCTAAAAGGTTCTGAGGGCTCATCCTGGGCCAGGGGCCCTCCTGTGCACTGTTAGCTATGGCCACGGGAGCCTCCAGAGCTGCCTGGTAGCTTCAGGTTGACCTGCTTATCAGGCCTACGATCCTTCTGATTTAAGTACAGCTGGAAAGTATTATCTAATTAAGTTCATGATAGTGCTTTTGGAGAACTTGTCAAATTACAGCCAATGAGAAAATAAGGACCTAGCATACTGTGGAGAACCATTAAAAATTTGAGAAGAAACAACAAGTATTATGTCAACTTACTTCAAAGGCGTAGTTTTGGGAATTTGATGCAGTAAAGATTACCCTGTTTTATGATTGTTCCTTGAAAGTCAAATGGGGGACCTGTCCATTGTGCTCTATTAATCTTGTCAGAAAACTGTCACCAAAACAAAACTTGAGTTTGTCCTTGTTCTAGGAGTTACTGGGTAGTTGTAAGTATTATTTTTATTAAATATAATGTAAAATAAAATGTTAAGATACTTAGTTTTGTTTTTCAAAGTAAAGCTGTAGTCAGCCTTATGTATGCCATTGACTCTGAAATGTATACCAGCCTTTCACTGTGTACCGTGTGTATATAAATCCACAGAACCGGATGAGCTGCTTAGGGAGGGAATATATTCAAAGTGTACCAAGGACCAAATCCTGGAGTTCTCCCAACTTTAGAGGATGGAAAGGGGCAGAGTAATCTAGCAAAGGAGACTGAGGCCAGTGAAGTAGGAAGAAAGTATTTCAAGGAGAGTGATGATTCTGTGAATATTGCTGAGAATTCAAATAAAAAGAGGACTGAGAACTGACTGTTGGGTTTGGCAAAGTCGATGTTATTGAC